CCTGCCTCCTTTGTGTGTGAAGGCACGGGCTTACCAGTGCCTCGGTCCCCGAAGCCCCCGGGTCCGGGAGGGGCCAGTTAAAGCATTCCTGTGGCCCTGGCAGGGTGGCCCTGACAACTAGACTCCTTGGTCCAGGCCAACAAAGGCCTTACTCCCTGGAGCCACCTCAAACCTCAGCACCCAAAGCGGCCCGTTATTTCCATGTTGCAAATGAGAGAAAACAGGCTGGGAGAAGCACCTCACGAGGTCCAGCGGGTGGGCAGCCCTCGCCTCCCCGAAGGTGGGAGCCGCCCCGGCCTCCGCGTCGGGTTCTGGGCCGCGAGAGGGGCGGGGCAGGGGCGCAGGGCTGGAGTCGGTGGCTTTGTAGGGCCCCGCAGGGCGCGGAGCCACCTGGGGAAACGGAAGTTCAGGGAGGGCGAGGCCGTGCCCCACATCCAGGCAGCGCAGGCCGCGGGCCGCTCCCCTAGCCAGGAAGAGCCGCCGTCCGCACCGGGACCGGAGAGGAAGCGGAGGTCTGAAGGGGGACAGGTCGGACGTGGCCTCAGAGAGGGAGGATGTGGGCCCCGGAGCTGAGCCAGGCGGCCGGAACCCCACGGGACCCGCGCGCACCTCCCCACCAAAGGGGCCCCGGCGTTGGGGGGCGAGGGGTCGCTGCCCTGGAGGACGTTGGGACCTGCCGCGCTGCGCTCCGAGGCGGGGAAACGGAGGGACGGCGGGGCGGAGGGGCGAAGCGAGCCTGGACTCCGGGGGAGGCGAGGCCGGGAAGACCCAGTCCCGAGGAGCAGAGGGGGCGGGCCAGCTCCGGGCCGGGGGCGCCGACGGGGCCGGTTCCGGTTGGGGGGGTCCCTGGGCCCGGCGGGGTTGCGGGACGCGCCGTCGGGGAGCTGCGGCCCGGGAGCCCGTCCGGAGGCGGCGCGGGGTCCGGGCGGGGCGCGCAGGGGCGGCGCCAGGCGGTGACGTGCGCGGGGGACGTGCCGCGCCAGCGACCCGAGCACTTAAAGTCGCCCCCGGCGCGGAGCGGACCGGCAGAGGCGGGCAGAGGCGGCGAGAGGCGGCGAGAGGCGGGCTGAGGCGGCCCAGCGGCGGCAGGTAGGCGCGGCCGCGATGCTCGCGCGCGGGCCGGGGCCCAGGAGCTCCCCCGTGCCGGGCAAGGGGGCGACCTCGGGGTCCGCGCTCTCACCCCCACCCCGCCCACTTTGTCCATCAGGTCCGGGGGCGCCCGGGGCATGGACTAGCCTTCTCGACCCCGAGCGGGCCCCACCGAGGGCTCCCGAGAGCCAGCCGCGCCCCTCCGCGCCCTCGCATACCTGGCTGCCCAGTCTCGTCTCCCCCGGTCCGGCCCGGCGCCCACCCGTCGGGCTGCCCTCAGGGGCTGGGCTCGGGCCAGGAGATGGCTGCGCCGGCGGCCAAGCCCGGTCCGGGTATAAATAGCTCGGTCCGCGGTGGCGGGGGGCGCGGGCTATATTTGGTGGGGCTGCTGCAGCCCTCCCTGTATGGGTGGCCTCCCCGAGGGAGTGGGGAGCACTTGCGCTCGGGCCGTGGCGCTTTCCCCTGTTCGCAACACCCTGAACACTCCCCGACCCACACCCGCCCTTGGGCAATGACTAACAGCCCGAGACCGTGCAGGGAAGTGGGGGACCCTCTCCAGAGCCAGGCTGGGCTCCCTGGGTTCGCCCTACCTCCACCCCTGGCCCCCAGCTCGTGGGAAAACCAGGCGCAGCCTTTGGTAGCCTCCCACTTCCTAACCCACGCCTCAGTTTCCCTATACGAAAAGTGGGTTGGTCAGGAGCCTCCCTGGGTGTTGGGCCAGTCAAGAGACAGGAGCCGCAGAGTGGAAGGGAAGCCCTTAGCTCTGGCCGGGGCCTCCAGGGGTGGCTGGAGTCGGTGAGGGACGATGGGGGGAGCCGAGGGGCGGCTGTCCTCCTCTCTGTCCCAGAGGCATGGGCTGAAAGGGTCCCTCTCCTGGTGATGGCCAGAGTCAGGCCTGCTGGGCGGGAAATGGCAGTTGGCCCACCCCAAGGCCCAGGGGCTTGTCCATGCTGAGCACAAGGGTGGGAGGTCTTGTGTCTGTTGGGGCCGGGGAGTCCAAGGTCCCAGCTTCACTGCACAGGCCTGGAAGTCAGGTGGGTGCTGGCCTGACCCTGCTGAAGGAGGGTCTATTCCGCCAGCGTGGTGTGGAGGCGGCTGGGCTCGACTCCCTCATGGAGGGAAGGAACTGAGGAGGTGCTAGGAGGCCGTGGGGGGGTGTCTGCCCCCAGAGAGGCTTTGAGTGCATGGGGGCTCTGCCGTGGCACGTGCAGCGTCTGTCCCCCAGGGCCCCATGGTGTGGACAGAGTCTGGGGTGGGCACCTGGAGGCCTGGTCTCAAGGCAGGCTTGGTAACGACCCCATGTGACCTTGGGCAGGGCCCGCCATCCAGGCCACCCAGAAAGCCATGTGGCCTGCACGATCAGGCCAGACCCCACTGACTGGAGCGGGGCACTTTACTTTGGAGGGGCAGCTACCAGAGGGCTCTATGGATCCCAGCCCAGCCGTCAGGCCGGACGGGTCCCCCCTACTGGCCTGCAGTGACCCTTATGCCAGGCTCGGCTGGCTCAGCGGTGGGTCCTGGGGTGACCTGGCCACGTGGGACAGAAGGGCCTGTGCCGCTCCCTCCAGTGAGGTGCCAAATGTGGGCCACACTCTGGGCCCCAGCGGGGGCCTTCCGGGCAGTGGCGCAGAGCCATTGGAGGTGCCCGGGCCCTGGGGCAGGGGCGGGGCGGGAGCAGACAGAGCTCAGGGCGTCCTCCTAGCGTCACCTGCCCGAGTCAGGCCCATCTGTGAAATGGGCCACGCCGGGCAGCCGCACGCAACGGAACCGAACCGCCGGGCTCCTGCTCCGAGACCCGCAGTTCACGAGTCGACGCCCCCGAGTCCCGAGCCGCGCCCACTGGTCCCACCTCTGCAGCAAGTGGAGTCGGCCCCGCCCTGTGGCTTCGAGGCCCCGACGCCTGGCGCGGCTCCCGGGCTCCGCTGACCCCGGTGGACCCGCGCGCCGGCAATTACGGTAGCGTCCAGTAGGGCGCCTACTGCGGGCAATACGGGGGCTCCTCCCATGGCGCGGTCACGTCCCCCACGTCCCGCGGCTGGCGGGGCGGGGCCGGGCGGAGCATCCTTCCCTCCCCCTCCCCCGGGTGGGCCCCGCCCAGCCTCGACCACCCGCGCCGACCCCCGCCCGCAGAGCCGGGAAGCCGGAACCCGCAGGCGCCCTCCAGCCGTCCCTCCGGCCCGGGCGGGGATTGCGCCGAGGAGGGGCCTCTCCTGGCGAGGGTGGAGTTTTGGGTTCCCCCCTTCGCCCCGCACCTCCCGCCTTCCTGCCTCCTCCCGGTCTTCACCTTCCCCCCCGGGTCCCCACGACGCCCGCTGGGCGGCGGTGGGGTAGGGGGCGCCTCCTGACCCGACTCCCCTTCCAGCCTTGGCCTTCAGGCACTGGCTTTAGGGTGGAGGGGCGGCCTTGCGGGGTCCAGGAGGCCTCGGAGGTGGGGGACGGCGGCTCTGGACCAGCTCCGGCCCCCACCACCTCCCGGCCCCAGGGCGGTGACAGCCTTGCGGAGAAGGGGTCTTCAAAGCTCTGAGACCCCGCAGTGCCAGCTCAGGATTGAAGCCTGCGGCGGCACATGCAGCCTTCCTTTCCCAAAGGGGACTTGCGCCCAGCCCCACTTGGGGCACCAGTGGGGGCTCCTGGCCCTGGCCCTGGGTGGGAGTGGCCAATCCGCAAATGAGGCCTGTGTGTCTGCCCCGCCGGCCCCTGCCGTCGTGATGTAAGCGGACACAGAGCGGCAGGGCACGGGCTGCGCGAGGGGTCTGCGGGGGTCAGAGGTGGGGCGCAGGGCCCAGGCCTGGGGCAGCCCCTTGCGCAGCGTCCACCCCCTGCAAGCTCGGCCCCGACACCTTTGCAGGCGCCTGGGGCGGGGCTGCCGGGAGTTGCTCACTGCTCCTTCCTTGTTTGCACAACAGGGGCTGCGGGGGAAGAAGGGAACTGAGGGAGGCCCCTCCCCCGGTGCAGCGCCCTCCCGCCCTCGGCACCCCTCGGCAGCCAGGCGCTGGCCACAGAGGCCGCTTCCTTGGTCCTCAGGCAGCTCATGGGATCCAGGAAGGAAACGAATTACCCTTTTCCTGCCCCGCCTCCTGCCTGGGCCACAAAGGCAGGGCCAAAGCCCATCCTTCAAGGGCTGGAGTCAGTTAGGTAACAGGCCACGGGCCCCGGGCTCAGGCCACTGCACGGACCCAGGGAACGGGCTGACAGTCCAGCAGAGGCCTCAGCGAGGCGGCGGCGCTGCGCACAAACCTGAGGACCTAGGCGGGTGAGGGGTCTGCAGGTCCAGACGCCTGAGGGGAAGCATGCCAGGGTGCCCAGTGCCCCCCAAGGTGGTGGGCGAGGTTTCTGGAGAGGTCCCGGAGGAGCGGGCTTGGGCAGCAGGGGTCAGGTTCAGGACCCTCTGTGCATGAGTCCAGGTTGACTCTGCAGGACGGCATTTCGAGCCACCTGGCATGGCGTTCCAGGCCTGTGACGGGGCAGTGCAGGGGTCCGAACTGGCAGGCACCCAGGTCCTGAGGACTTCATGGTCGAATCCTGGTCTAAAGCCAGGGGTCCTTGCAGAGCCCTGCGCCCTGCACCCTCGAGGGAACTGCCTGCAGGAGCCCCTGGCTTGGGAGGGCGCATGGCTGTGGGACGCAGGGTCTCCTGCAAGGGACTTTCCCACCCACCCCTGCCCCAGGCCTCCCGCTCAGCTTCCAGCAGCCTGGGGTCGTAGAGCCTTTGGGGGACCTGCTCTCCGGGCAGCCCCCACCTGGGAGATCAGCTTTCTCATCCCAGAGGCCAGGTTATTTCTGGGTGGGTTGGCATGCTTCCTGGGGGGCGGCGGGGGGGGGGTTGGTAAATGTCAGGGGAAGGCCAGCCTGTGGCGTGTGCCCACGGAGAGGCCAATGCTTGGTGGCTGTGGCGTGTGCTCCAGGCAGGACAGCCCCAGGGTTGTCCCTGGAACACCGGGCAGTCTGTACCTTGGCCCATCACGGTGCCGGGGTTATCCTGGAAGATGGGGAGTGTGGGCCATTATTTTGTGCCCCTTCCCCGTACTCTACCTCCTGTGGAATCCCTTGCCCCAAGCCATGTGGGCAGACAGCTGGCTCCAAGTCAGCCCCTGGACACCAGGCTGGAGTGGGAACTCCTGGAGCCATTTCAGCATGGCTGGCACCACAGGCTGGGTGAGGACAGACGATGGTGCCAGGTTGTGGTCTGGGGGCTTGTCCAAATGCCTCATCTTGACACAGAAGATGGCCCTCCCCACATGAGCGTCACGTGGAAGCCACAAGCACCTCAGGTCTCAGAACATGCTGTGCTCTCCTGGTCAGTGAGTCCTGGCACTGCCCCAACCCTCTGCCAGCCCTCCTTGACACTAATTCAGGGGCGCCGCGTCTCCTGAGGGTGGCCACTGTCCCCTGCCTCCCCACACGCCCTCGTCTGTCTCCTGAGGACCCTGGCGGGCTTCAAACCCTGGGTCTGCCTGCGTCTCCCACCCCCGCTGGTGCAGCCAGGGAGACTCAGAGGCCTTGGTACCTCTTTGTGTTTTGCAGGGGGAACCTGGGGTATGCAAAATGTGTCTATTCCTGTTTGTTGTATACACATTTCCTTCCTTGGCCTTGCATGGCCTGTTTATTTTTAAAAGTGCAAACTTGCAACCCCAAACAAGCTGGGGCCCTGAGGCCGTCAACCCCTCCAGTCTCCCCTGTGACCCGCAGTCTGCGTCCTGTTCCCAGTTTCATTCCTCAAGTGCATATATTTTTATTTTTTTATTTTTTTTTTGAGACAGAGTCTCGCTCTGTGGCCCAGGTTGGAGCGCAGTCGCGCGATCTCGGCTCACTGCAAGCTCTGCCTCCTGGGTTCACGCCATTCTCCTGCCTCAGCCTCCCGAGTAGCTGGGACTACAGGCGCCTGCCACTGCGCCCAGCTAATTTTTTTTATTTTTAGTAGAGACGGGGTTTCACCGTGTTAGCCAGGATGGTCTCGATCTCCTGACCTCGTGATCCGCCCGCCTTGGCCCCCCAAAGTGCTGGGATTACAGGCGTGAGCCACCGCGCCCGGCCTCAGTGCATATATTTTTAATATCTTGTAGTTACCCTGCTGTATACTGTCATCTTAGGGACCTTTTAAACAATACCAGTATGAGCGGGACCTACCCTGCTGCTCAGTGACCCCAGGCAGTGTGTCCTAAGGTGGTGTGTCCTGAGGCGTGCGACACTCTGTCCTGTCCCAGGCACTGTGGTGGGGGCATCCGGTGTCCAGGTGCAGAGGCAAAAGCTGCTCCCGGGTTTCCCAGAAATGGTTCCGAGGCCTGGGTCCCAGAGAGCCAGTGCAGGTTGGGGGGTGGACCTCTGGCTCTGTGGGGGGGTCTGTTCTGCTCCAGTGGGCCGTGTCTGCCTTGTCATCATCCAGACAGCCACAGCTGGCTCCTGGGTCCCCTCGTCAAGCAGCATTTCCCAGTAACAGTGACTTCGTGGAACACTTAGGAAGCCCTTAAAAACCATCCTCGGACCTCTGAGGCAGGGACTCCAGGGGGCACAGCACCTGTGGTGGGGACAGGCAGGCAGGCTGGATGCGGGGAGGGCCCGGGAGGAGGAGTGAGGAGCCACGCACGGAACTGCTCAGACTCTCCCAGCAAAGGTCCTGGCCCTTGTGCATGCCTTTAGTTACATGTCTGCCTTAGAGGCAAAGACGAGCCGTCACGGGGGACCCACCGGGTCAGGGGTCTGCGGACACGCTTGCAGGAGGAACCCAAGGAAAGGGGGTGGGGGTGGAGCCCCACAGATTGCGTCGTGGGTGGGCGTGGAGCTTGCACAGCAGGCCTGCTGCTGCCTCCCAGGGCGCTGGTTCACAGCACGGTCCCAGCAGGGAGAGGCTGAGCCGGTTGGACTAGACCACCCAAGGTCTCAGGTTGCAGCTCCCTGGTGAGGAGAGGACAAGGTGACTTCTGGGTGGGGTGGGGCATGAAGATGGAAGTCTGACCTCGGGTTCCAACTTGACTCAAACGAGCTGAGCTCCTGGAGTTTAGAAAGGGACACCAGCTTCAGACATCGTGGGGGCTGGCATGGTTTGCTCTCGTGGGCTGGATGGGAGCCTCCCTAGCCCCTCCTGATTTCAGGCTGCAGCCTATGGGTCACTCCAGGCACAGGTGGGGTGAGTCAAGATCTCACTGGAGGAGTCACTGAGCAAGAGGGCCGGTGGGAGGCAAGGGGGCATCCAGGGACAAGGGGCCAGCTCTGCCCCCACTTCCCCACCCCACCCACTCTAATACTGCAGCCCCTGTGCTTCCAACTGCCCCCTCCAGCCTGGGGCCCAGCCCCTCACCGCCAGAGACTGCCCGCCTCCTCTTGGGCAAGCTCCTGGTGGGCTCCACTGAAGCCAAAGTGGGCCCTTGGGGGCAGGAGAGCCAGAGCAAGGCACGCTCCACCTAGATTTAGACCGGGAGAGACCTGGAGGATGCCAACCCCAGAGGTCCTGGGGCGAGCTCAGTGCTGGGGACCGGAGGTGCCGTCTGCTGCCAGAATCATGGTGTGCGTGGTCCCTGCCCAGCACGGGTCAGCCAGAGCGAGCCAGGGCAGAAATGACGGCCAGGTCGATGTTCCTGTCGGGGGCTGCTTGTCCCAGGAGGTAATCTGAGTCCTGGCCGAGCCCAAAAAAGCGGCAGCCTGAGTCAGCCTGCTTTCTCTCTCAGGTGAGGCGGAACCAACCCTCCTGGCCATGGGAGGGGCCGTGGTGGACGAGGGCCCCACAGGCGTCAAGGCCCCTGACGGCGGCTGGGGCTGGGCCGTGCTCTTCGGCTGTTTCGTCATCACTGGCTTCTCCTACGCCTTCCCCAAGGCCGTCAGTGTCTTCTTCAAGGAGCTCATACAGGAGTTTGGGATCGGCTACAGCGACACAGCCTGGATCTCCTCCATCCTGCTGGCCATGCTCTACGGGACAGGTGAGGGTGGCCTCACACCGGGCCCCCTGTCCGCCCGGCCCCTCTCAGCTGCTGCCCTCTCCAGGTCCGCTCTGCAGTGTGTGCGTGAACCGCTTTGGCTGCCGGCCCGTCATGCTTGTGGGGGGTCTCTTTGCGTCGCTGGGCATGGTGGCTGCGTCCTTTTGCCGGAGCATCATCCAGGTCTACCTCACCACTGGGGTCATCACGGGTGAGTGGGGCCGGCCGGTGGGCCGCACGTGCGGGGGGCTCTCACCACATTCCCTTTCCTCCAGGGTTGGGTTTGGCACTCAACTTCCAGCCCTCGCTCATCATGCTGAACCGCTACTTCAGCAAGCGGCGCCCCATGGCCAACGGGCTGGCGGCAGCAGGTAGCCCTGTCTTCCTGTGTGCCCTGAGCCCGCTGGGGCAGCTGCTGCAGGACCGCTACGGCTGGCGGGGCGGCTTCCTCATCCTGGGCGGCCTGCTGCTCAACTGCTGCGTGTGTGCCGCACTCATGAGGCCCCTGGTGGTCACGGCCCAGCCGGGCTCGGGGCCGCCGCGACCCTCCCGGCGCCTGCTAGACCTGAGCGTCTTCCGGGACCGCGGCTTTGTGCTTTACGCCGTGGCCGCCTCGGTCATGGTGCTGGGGCTCTTCGTCCCGCCCGTGTTCGTGGTGAGCTACGCCAAGGACCTGGGCGTGCCCGACACCAAGGCCGCCTTCCTGCTCACCATCCTGGGCTTCATTGACATCTTCGCGCGGCCGGCCGCGGGCTTCGTGGCGGGGCTTGGGAAGGTGCGGCCCTACTCCGTCTACCTCTTCAGCTTCTCCATGTTCTTCAACGGCCTCGCGGACCTGGCGGGTTCTACGGCGGGCGACTACGGCGGCCTCGTGGTCTTCTGCATCTTCTTTGGCATCTCCTACGGCATGGTGGGGGCCCTGCAGTTCGAGGTGCTCATGGCCATCGTGGGCACCCACAAGTTCTCCAGTGCCATTGGCCTGGTGCTGCTGATGGAGGCGGTGGCCGTGCTCGTCGGGCCCCCTTCGGGAGGTGAGCGCTGCGCCCCCAGGCAGTTCCCCACAGAGCGGCTGGGACTGACGGGGTCTTCCCGCAGGCAAACTCCTGGATGCGACCCACGTCTACATGTACGTGTTCATCCTGGCGGGGGCCGAGGTGCTCACCTCCTCCCTGATTTTGCTGCTGGGCAACTTCTTCTGCATTAGGAAGAAGCCCAAAGAGCCACAGCCTGAGGTGGCGGCCGCGGAGGAGGAGAAGCTCCACAAGCCTCCTGCAGACTCGGGGGTGGACTTGCGGGAGGTGGAGCATTTCCTGAAGGCTGAGCCTGAGAAAAACGGGGAGGTGGTTCACACCCCGGAAACAAGTGTCTGAGTGGCTGGGCGGGGCCGGCAGGCACAGGGAGGAGGTACAGAAGCCGGCAACGCTTGCTATTTATTTTACAAACTGGACTGGCTCAGGCAGGGCCACGGCTGGGCTCCAGCTGCCGGCCCAGCGGATCGTCGCCCGATCAGTGTTTTGAGGGGGAAGGTGGCGGGGTGGGAACCGTGTCATTCCAGAGTGGATCTGCGGTGAAGCCAAGCCGCAAGGTTACAAGGCATCCTCACCAGGGGCCCCGCCTGCTGCTCCCAGGTGGCCTGCGGCCACTGCTATGCTCAAGGACCTGGAAACCCATGCTTCGAGACAACGTGACTTTAATGGGAGGGTGGGTGGGCCGCAGACAGGCTGGCAGGGCAGGTGCTGCGTGGGGCCCTCTCCAGCCCGTCCTACCCTGGGCTCACATGGGGCCTGTGCCCACCCCTCTTGAGTGTCTTGGGGACAGCTCTTTCCACCCCTGGAAGATGGAAATAAACCTGCGTGTGGGTGGAGTGTTAGGACCAACGGTTTCCTAGGAGTATGTGGTTTTGCTGTGTGGCCTGTGTCCTGACTCGCACGTCTGCTGATGGCCTGGCTGTTCCTACCGTGGCTCTGTCCTCGCCAGCTTTCCCTGCAGCGGCATAGCATTCGTAGCAGGGGCAGGCGCTGCATGGAGGGGGCTGCGGGGCAGGTGCCTGGAGGCCGCTGTGCCAGGGTGGCCTCTGAAATGTGCCAGGGAGCCCCTACGTGGTGGTTAGATGGGAGCTGAGGTGGAACAAGCCACTTTATTCACTGCTGTGTTTAAGAAACAGGACCCTCCTGCCTTCCCTTTTTCGCCCCTCTGCCTGGCTGGCAGTGTGCGTGGTGTGGTCAGTGCCCAGGGCTGGTCTTTGCACCCTGTCCTCCATCCAGCCCGGCCCAGCGCTTGGGCTTGTCCTGGACACCTAACACCCACCTGCCCTCGTGGCCAGCAGTGGCCTGCGTGGCTGGGAGCCCGGTCAGAGGCCGCCGGGGCCCTCAGTAGGTGCGTCGTGGGCGCTGGGGACGGCAGCGGGTGCCCTGGCGGGCCGCGTGCAGCCGGAGAGATGCCATGTCCCTGCTCCTCTGCAATGAAAAGCAAGCGAAAAGTGCACATCTCAGGTCCAGCTGTCCCCATCTGC